TGGGATTAAAGGAATGCGCCACCACGCCCGGCTAATTTTTGTATTTTTAGTAGAGACGGGGTTTTACCATGTTAGTCAGGCTGGTCTTGAACACCTAACCTCAGGTGATCCACCAGCCTTGGCCTCCCAATATGCTGGGATTACAAGCGTGAGCCACTGTGCCGGGCCAAAGGTTTGCTTTGTGATTGAGTATGAGGTCGTACTATGGGATGAAAATATTAGAGCAGCTGCCCTGGCCTGAGAACTGGGCAGACCTCATTCTGGAGAATGCCACACCTCTGAGCTTACTGCCCCGGGCACTAGACCGGCAGGTCATTCTCCTCTTCATTGAACAAGTATTGGGTGTCTCTTGGGTACCAGGTACTGTGCTAGACACTGGAGATACAGCAATGATCTAGGCAGAATTTGTCCCAATAAGTCAGACAAAAAAACAAGAGACCTATTTATAATTTTATATTGTAATAAGTACTGTAAAGAAAAATAACTTGAGTGCTGTGAAAGAATAATAGGGACGGATCTATTTAGATAGGGTTGCCATCTACCATTTAAGACGGCAGGTGGTCTGGCGCAGTGGCGCATGCCTGTAATCCCAGCACTTTGGGAGGCCGAGGCGGGTGGACTGCCTGAGCTCAGGAGTTCGAGACCACCCTGGGCAACATGGTGAAACCTCGTGTCTACTAAAATACAAAAAATTAGCCGGGCATGGTGGTGGGCGCCTGTAGTCCCAGCTACTCGGGAGGCTGAGGCAGGAGAATCTCTTGAACCCAGAAGGCGGAGGTTGCAGTGAGCCAAGATCGCGCCACTGCACTCCAGCCCGGGCGACAGAGGGAGACCCCGTCTCCAAATAAGAAGAAAAAAAAAAAAAGACGGCGGGTAGTTGAGGTTCTGACACCAGTTAGTTGACTGCAGTCACGTCGCCTGGGTCCTGCCGCTCCCTCCTCCCTAAGCAACCTCGCTACAAAGCCTGAGATCCGCGCAGGCGCATAGACGGTTGCCATGGGGACAGCTGCTCCGGCGCAAGCGCAGACTGCCATAAGATGGCGTCCGTGGCGGCTGCACGAGCAGTTCCCGTGGGCAGTGGGCTCAGGGGCCTGCAACGGACCCTACCTCTTGTAGTGATTCTCGGGGCCACGGGCACCGGCAAATCCACGCTGGCGTTGCAGCTAGGCCAGCGGCTCGGCGGTGAGATCGTCAGCGCTGACTCCATGCAGGTATGGCAGTGCGGCTGGCCCGGGCGCCTGGGTGACTTTCTCATGTTAATTTTCTTTCCCCTAGGTCTATGAAGGCCTAGACATCATCACCAACAAGGTTTCTGCCCAAGAGCAGAGAATCTGCCGGCACCACATGATCAGCTTTGTGGATCCTCTTGTGACCAATTACACAGTGGTGGACTTCAGAAATAGAGCAACTGCTCTGATATCCTTAGGAAAGGCAGCAGCTGGGTTTGGCTTGATATCGTGATATCTTTCTTAATGTTCACATTGAAGATATATTTGCCCGAGACAAAATTCCTATTGTTGTGGGAGGAACCAATTATTACATTGAATCTCTGCTCTGGAAAGTTCTTGTCAATACCAAGGTAAGTTTAGTTCACTCGTAACTCACTGAGGAATTAAATATACTTCTAAACCATCATTTAATAGCCCCAGGAGATGGGCACTGAGAAAGTGATTGACCGAAAAGTGGAGCTTGAAAAGGAGGATGGTCTTGTACTTCACAAACGCCTAAGCCAGGTGGACCCAGAAATGGCTGCCAAGCTGCATCCACATGACAAACGCAAAGTGGCCAGGTAAGAAAGCCTGGCGCGCTGACCCCAAATTCGTGCCCCCTCCCTCCCCTTTTAAATTACTTAGGAGCTTGCAAGTTTTTGAAGAAACAGGAATCTCTCATAGTGAATTTCTCCATCGTCAACATACGGAAGAAGGTGGTGGTCCCCTTGGAGGTCCTCTGAAGTTCTCTAACCCTTGCATCCTTTGGCTTCATGCTGACCAGGCAGGTAACAGCCCTTTGATGCCCTAGAGTCCATCTGCTTGCTGGTTGATGGGCTAATTTGATTCAAGTTCTAGATGAGCGCTTGGATAAGAGGGTGGATGACATGCTTGCTGCTGGGCTCTTGGAGGAACTAAGAGATTTTCACAGACGCTATAATCAGAAGAATGTTTCGGAAAATAGGTGAGGATTTGGCTGTTATTCTGACCTACTGTTGGCTTATCTGCTGATACCCTCCTGTTCCCAGCCAGGACTATCAACATGGTATCTTCCAATCAATTGGCTTCAAGGAATTTCACGAGTACCTGATCACTGAGGGAAAATGCACACTGGAGACTAGTAACCAGCTTCTAAAGAAAGGTGTGAATTCTTCCATCTAATCTAGTCTTGGACTAGATGTTCTTAAATCTACTGTATCTTTCAGGTATTGAGGCTCTGAAACAAGTAACTAAGAGATATGCCCGGAAACAAAACCGATGGGTTAAAAACCGTTTTTTGAGCAGTAAGTCTCATGTTTTTCTTTATCCTATGGGTGACCTCTCACAACCTTTCTTTGTCATCATTAGGACCTGGTCCCATTGTCCCCCCTGTCTATGGCTTAGAGGTATCTGATGTCTCGAAGTGGGAAGAGTCTGTTCTTGAACCTGCTCTTGAAATCGTGCAAAGTTTCATCCAGGTAATTATGAATCATGATACATTCTATTTTCTTTGAATACTCCCTTCCACCCTTGTTCTTTTAGGGCCACAAGCCTACAGCCACTCCAATAAAGATGCCATACAATGAAGCTGAGAACAAGAGAAGTTATCACCTGTGTGACCTCTGTGATCGAATCATCATTGGGGATCGCGAATGGGCAGGTAGAGTATGGGGAGGGGCATGAAGAAATCTATTTGTTTGTTTGGTTTGATTTTGTCTTATCAGCGCACATAAAATCCAAATCCCACTTGAACCAACTGAAGAAAAGAAGAAGATTGGACTCAGATGCTGTCAACACCATAGAAAGTCAGAGTGTTTCCCCAGACCATAACAAAGAACCTAAAGAGAAGGGATCCCCAGGGCAGAATGATCAAGAGCTGAAATGCAGCGTTTAAGAGACATGTCCAGTGGCCTTTGGAAAGGTGGTGGGGATCCAGTTCAGGAGGGAGGGGTATGTTTGTCTCCCAGTCTGGGCAAAGGAGTGCTATGCGGAATTCTCTGCATAGCAGAAAAGCTCCCACCATTTTCTTTTGATGTGGTTTTAAAGTCTCACGTTCTCTATAATAGAAACAGCAGGTCTTGTCAGCTCCTTGTGTGGCTGATGTGTCTGGAAATGATGTAGTTCAGGAAAGCATTTTTTTTTTCTTTGAACCTTAAAGGTTCTATTATTAAAAGCAGCACAGATTCCACATTTTTATACATGAGGATCTTCTTTGTGGTGAATACCAGGATTGACTGCATCCCTTTAAAGAAGTTTTATGTCCCTGACTCTGGCTAAAATTATCTAATTTCCAGATGCTTTTGTAGATGACTGAAGTATTTGTGAGCCACATATTGGGAGTTCTAGATTTGAGTGAATGGCAGGAAAGGGCCATCTCCATTGAGATGATTAAGTGAACCAAACTAGTTCTCAGAATTCTACAGAGAAGGAGGGAATCAGACTGAGGAAGCTGTGACATAGGACTTGAAGACCAAAGACTTTGAAATTTGCGAGCTGCTCATGTGTGAGTTATTATCACTGCTGTCTTTCTATTGAGTTACAAATCTATATTTTTATTGAAGTTTAAATAAAGAAAAAATTTACAAGAGCCTCTTTGATCCTTAAAAAGATATACAAGTCCATGCCTAGTTTATACACAGTATGCTCTGTTATCAATGTGATAGCTTTTTCTCAAATTTGACACTTTTTGTAGATCATGCTGTCTGTTCATTTATGTAGCGGGTGTTTATTTAACACGTTATAGTCCTTGAAGACATCTAGAGAGGGTCTTTTATTGGAGATCTATTACTTCCAATTGAAGCCCTCTTTCTGGAGTGACCTGAGCTGCCAGCAATGTTAAACAGATACTTATTTATATATAACATCAAATATAGCATTTTTAGGGTATAATTCAGCAGCATTAACTACATTCACAATGTTGTGCAATCGTTGCCACTATTTCCAAAACGTTTTTGTCACTCCAAACAAACTTTGTGCCCTTTAAGCGTTAACTCCCCATTCAAATACATTTTGTTTGTGCAGAATCTACTCTATGAGAGGCCCTGAATTAGGCTAAAGGGAATGCAGAGATGAGATGTGGTTCTTGCCTTCAGGGAGCTTATAAATAATTGCATGTGTACACAAACACCAATCCAGGCAAGACAGTATCAAAGGCCGTAAGAGCTGTGTAGAATTTCAGTTTAGAAGGAAGGGAAGGGATCATGGAAGGAGGAGCATTTCTGCTGCACCTTGAAAAGCAATTCTTGATAAATGTTTTGTTTCCTATGCATATAAGACTTCATAGAGGAGAAGGTAGAGTAAAAAAACTATCTAACTTGATTGACCTTTTTAAACAGTGCTGAATTCCAGAGCCTCACCCACTTTTAACTGATTTGAATCTCAAAAATAAATTTATTCTCTGGGCAAAGAAGTTTATTAACTACTTTAGGACCTAACAAGGTGGGAAGCCACATCTTCCCGGTGGGAGTGGAGATGAGTACTTACTGTGAGCCAAGCAGTGCCAAGTCGTTTTTATATGTTATCTTCTCACACAGCCCTGGGAGGGAGATGCTGTTTCCTTTGCTGTTAACCAGGGAGGAAACTAAGGCTCAGCAATGGAGTACAGCTAGCAAGCGGTAGAGCTGGAATTGAGGTGAGGCTGGTAGACTCAAGCTATTAAGCACTGTGTTAAGCTGGCAGTTTGTAGGGAAGAACCTTTAGTTTCTCTGAAATATTCTTCGTTCAAGTTGCTAAGTATGTTTTAAAGCCTAAAAAGGTTTCAGTAGACAAGCAGGAAAAACTAGTTTTAATAATTGTACGTCAAAAAGCTTTTAATCCTTCCATCTGAAATACCTGGAGCAGTAACTTCTCATTGAACTCATTGTTATCTCTATGGCAATTGGAAATCAGGCCTTTTTTACCAAAAAAAAAGTGTCTAATATTTATGAAGCACTTACTAAGTGTAAGGCAGTGTGGTTGAGCCCACTGTTCATATTCTTAGAAATTGTAAATTCAGCCAAATGAAATTCCTTTATCAGCAGCAAAGAGCCTGGGAAAGGCAGAACACTCACTAGAAATCTGCCTGGTGCTCTGGTCTGAAGCATTGCCCTGAGTAGATTTCCCCTTTTGTGCCTGCTCCCCTATGAATGACTTCGCTGTTGAGTGTAGGGAAGGAAAGTAATTTGTCTTGTGGTGGTCGTAAATGTAGAGATGAAAGAATTCTTTATCTCTTGTATGGATGGGGAAACTGAGGCCTAAAACATGGATGTTCCAGTCACAGAGCAAGGCAAAGCTGGGACAAACCTTAGATCACCTTTCTTACTCTATTACTAAATCTCATACCAAATCTCATTTGAGAGCTGAAAAGTACCATAGAGCTTTGGGCTATTTGCTCAGCCTGGAGTGAGAATGAGGAATGCCATTTTGTACCATCTGGCCATAGCAATCCCAAGGCAAGCAGAGCCCTCCAGTCCAGGTATCCAGAGCCTCCAGTCCATCACACCAGCAGTGCTATCTAAATGGCTTTGGCAATTAATTCCAATACTCAGTGAGCTATTAGGTTCATCTGCTTCTGTCAGTAAAAATCTTGATTAGGCTTTAGATACTTCTCACAGTTCAGGCAGTGCTGTTGTAAGTGGGTAGAAAGTACTTTGATTCTGAAGAGAGATCTAGACTTGAAAATACTTTGCTTGATTCTTAGGGCTAAGCAAGAGAACAGCTCATCTGTATTCCAGGAATATGGCTTGATCCTTCCTAACTCTCAGTAATTTTTTGTCCTCTCTTAGCTCTCTTTAGTTCCAAAGAGGATTTTTTTGCTTAAAACAAAACAAAACACCCAGTATAACATTAAAAAATAACAGTCCGGGAGTGGTGGCTCACGCCTGTAATCCCAACGCTTTGGGTAACTGAGGCAGAAGGATCACTCAAGCCTAGGAGTTTGAGACCAGCCTAGGCAACATGGTGAGACCCAGTCAGCACAAATATATACATACATACATACTTACATATATATATATGTATGCATGCCGGGTATGGTGGGTCATGCCTATAGTCCCAGCTACGTGGAAGGCTCAGGTAGGAGGATGGCTTGGGCCTGGGAGATTGAGGCTTCAGTGAAACATGATCATGCCACTGCATTCCAGCCTGGGTGGCAGAGCAAGACCATGTTGCTCAAAAAGAAAATAAAACTAACAACCCCCTCCCCCAAACACACATGCATGAAATCAACCTTTTATGAATGCAGTGACTTGTCAATATCCCTAGCACCTAGACACAGTCAAATATTTGTTGAATCAATTGCATGAAAGCATAAAAACTAAGTAGGTCTCTACATAAGTGATCTGCTTCAATTGTTAAATACTTTTTAACCAGGATGAAGAAATTTTGGGATAGCCACCAGCAGGAATTTCTGTATTTGATTATCACCTACTTGGGCAGTTAAGGCTGTTTTCTAAAATGATGGCTAACTGGTTATTTGTAAAGCTACTCTGAATGCTTACAAAGGAAGCTGCATGTTTGTATTAGTTCAGGTAAAAGGCTAAGTTGCTATAACAAAGAGACTCAACAATACAGTGGCTTAAAG